CGGGGCCTGTTGTGGGGTGGGGGGAAGGGGGAGGGATAGCATTAGGAGATATAACTAGTGTTAAATGACGAGTTAATGGGTGCAGCACACCCACATGGCACATGTATACATATGTAACTAACCTGCACATTGTGCACATGTACCCTAGAACTTAAAGTATAATAAAAAAAATAGACTCTAGTACTCTGTATTATGCAAAATTTGTCTATGTTACACTTTTTTAACAACACAATCCTATTGCCCTTGAAATCTTCTTCAAAGCATTTCTCGAGTCACTCTTAAAAAGCATCTACAACCTAAAAGTATAGGAAGAGATTTATTTCCTGGAGAAGAGACCCCATTGAGATCTTAAAAGCACATATAATGTGCCTGTGCTTAACTTAAGGTGCTTAGGACAAAGAAGGCGATTGACATCTTTCAGGTAAAACCTGGTAAGTTTGGTGGTCAAGGAACACAACTGAGACATCACTTGGATGTATTTCTATGACTATTTTAAGAAACATAAATTGTGGTGACTCACTCAGCTCACTTTTAACTACTGCATGGTAATTAAAGATGCAAAATAAAATAAGTTACAAGAAGTGAGGTTTTTTATTGGTTAAAGCAATTTTTCTATATTTTCTCCGCAAGTTGGTCATAAAAGTTCTAAGCATTCCTCTTTTTATAAAATCGAAGCATTATTACTTACTCTCTTGTTAACCTATCTGGATTTTAATTTTGTAACTTTATTATATTTGTTTTGCTGTGATTCTTTAAAAAGCACCTTTAGACTCAGTGAGATAGCAAAAATATCCAAATAGGCCAAAAAATTGTGGCAATGTCCTCTCACTCAGGAAAATTCTGTGTGTTTTCTCTAATGGCCAAGGGAAAACTTGTGAGACTATAAAAGTTAGTCTCAGTACACAAAGCTCAGACTGGCTATTCCCAGATCTCTTCAGGTACATCTAGTCCATTCATAAAGGGCTTTTAATTAACCAAGTGGTTTACTAAAAAGGACAATTCACTACATATTATTCTCTTACAGTTTTTATGCCTCATTCTGTGAAAATTGCTGTAGTCTCTTCCAGTTATGAAGAAGGTAGGTGGAAACAAAGACAAAACACATATATTATTTAATAGTCCTTTTCCCCATCTTTCCCCAGGTCCGGTGTTTTCTTACCCACCTCCTTCCCTCCTTTTTATAATACCAGTGAAACTTGGTTTGGAGCATTTCTTTCACATAAAGGTACAAATCATACTGCTAGAGTTGTGAGGATTATTCTGACTTCCTTCTCCTTCTCTTCTTCAAGGTAACTGCAGAGGCTATTTCCTGGAATGAATCAACGAGTGAAACGAATAACTCTATGGTGACTGAATTCATTTTTCTGGGTCTCTCTGATTCTCAGGGACTCCAGACCTTCCTATTTATGTTGTTTTTTGTATTCTATGGAGGAATCGTGTTTGGAAACCTTCTTATTGTCATAACAGTGGTATCTGACTCCCACCTTCACTCTCCCATGTACTTCCTGCTAGCCAACCTCTCACTCATTGATCTGTCTCTGTCTTCAGTCACAGCCCCCAAGATGATTACTGACTTTTTCAGCCAGCGCAAAGTCATCTCTTTCAAGGGCTGCCTTGTTCAGATATTTCTCCTTCACTTCTTTGGTGGGAGTGAGATGGTGATCCTCATAGCCATGGGCTTTGACAGATATATAGCAATATGCAAACCCCTACACTACACTACAATTATGTGTGGCAACGCATGTGTCGGCATTATGGCTGTCGCATGGGGAATTGGCTTTCTCCATTCGGTGAGCCAGTTGGCCTTTGCCGTGCACTTACCCTTCTGTGGTCCCAATGAGGTCGATAGTTTTTATTGTGACCTTCCTAGGGTAATCAAACTTGCCTGTACAGATACCTACAGGCTAGATATTATGGTCATTGCTAACAGTGGTGTGCTCACTGTGTGTTCTTTTGTTCTTCTAATCATCTCATACACTATCATCCTAATGACCATCCAGCATCGCCCTTTAGATAAGTCGTCCAAAGCTCTGTCCACTTTGACTGCTCACATTACAGTAGTTCTTTTGTTCTTTGGACCATGTGTCTTTATTTATGCCTGGCCATTCCCCATCAAGTCATTAGATAAATTCCTTGCTGTATTTTATTCTGTGATCACCCCTCTCTTGAACCCAATTATATACACACTGAGGAACAAAGACATGAAGACGGCAATAAGACAGCTGAGAAAATGGGATGCACATTCTAGTGTAAAGTTTTAGATCTTATATAACTGTGAGATTAATCTCAGATAATGACACAAAATATAGTGAAGTTGGTAAGTTATTTAGTAAAGCTCATGAAAATTGTGCCCTCCATTCCCATATAATTTATTAATTGTCTAGGAACTTCCACATACATTGCCTCAATTTATCTTTCAACAACTTGTGTGTTATATTTTGGAATACAGATACAAAGTTATTATGCTTTCAAAATATTCTTTTGCTAATTCTTAGAACAAAGAAAGGCATAAATATATTAGTATTTGTGTACATCTGTTCCTTCCTGTGTGACCCTAAGTTTAGTAGAAGAAAGGAGAGAAAATATAGCCTAGCTTATAAATTTAAAAAAAAATTTATTTGGTCCATTTTGTGAAAAACATAAAAAAAGAACTGTCACATCTTAATTTAAAAAATATATGCTTAGTGGTAAGGAGATATATGTCAACTTTTAAGAGGTTGAAAAACAAACGCCTCCCATTATAAGTTTATACTTCACCTCCCACCACTATAACAACCCAGAATCCATGAGGGCATTATCAGGAGTGAGTGGAAGAGTAAGTTTGCCAATGTGAAATGTGCCTTCTAGGTCCTAGACATCTGTGGTATAACTGCTCATAAGCAGTAGAAAGAATTTAGAGGGATCCAGGCTCTCATCACGTTGGCACAAAGTATATTACTTGGATCCATCTATGTCATTTTCCATGGTTAATGTTTAAAACCACAGGCTTTAAAGTAAAAAACAAAGAGCTGGATTCAACTCTACTGACTCTTATTAATCATGATTTTGGGCACATTACGTAGCTTTCATGAGCTTTAGTTTCTACATTTATAAACAGGAGATTATACCTATTATGCACGGTTATTATGAAGGAAAATGACAAAATAGATATAAATCAAATAGCCCACTTCGAGACATATTAAGCATGAATAAACATTAGATACTATTAAAATCCTATATATTAACAAAGCCAAAAGTTTCAAACTTTACTTTTTCCCAACATTCTTGTGAAATATGACACATCCCAATCTTAACAGATGCTCATTTGGGATACTGTACTTGTGAGTGGAAGTGTGTATATTTGTGTGCAAGTGTGTACTCATATACTTCCACCTTACCACCCTAGAAAGGCATGATGAAAATTTAAGATAGAAGGAAAATATAAATTGAAAAAAAAAAACCTTAACAAATGATTCTGACAAATATCTTCTCTTTCCAGGGAGAATCACTGAGCCAGAATAAAATTGAACACTAAATATTCTAAGAAAAAAGGAATCTAGTTTGTCAAAATGTGACTTGAATTAATAGATAAGGAGAGTCAGATGATAAGAGGGTCAAAATTATGTTTATCTTAGGAAAAGTAGAATAGAAAATTTATAAGCAGATTAAAAACACATAATAAAAGTAGTAAATAATAATGACAGTATCTCAAATCAGTGCAGGGGGGAAAGGCCTACTAATGTGATGGTGGGATAATTGGATAGCAATATGGGAAAAGATATATTTAATTTATTTGCTACACCAAATGCCAGGACAATCTCTAAGTGAATTCAAGACATAACTCTTTTTTCAAAAAAACTATGCAAATATTAAA